AAGAAAGTGCCAGTGCAAATTACAGAACATCGTCGCTTCCTCATGTGCGGCGTTTCTACGGGCCTGGGAGGGGACGCAGAGGCTACCCCGGTGGTCCCAGCCTGCAGCGTTCACGTGAGGAAACTTCCGCAAAAGCCCTGATGCATGCACATTCTGACTGCAGAGGCCAGAGCATCCCGCATTTTGGAGGCTGAAAGGCTCCCCTAGGATAACCTTTTCCGTTAACAGAGGAGTCCGCTGAAGCGCAGAGCTAACTGAAAACAGCTAGAATTAAAATCCAAGTCACCCGGCCGGCATCAGCAGTCATTCCTTTCCACCACACAAAACTGGCCAGGAAGACGGACTCTGGCGCGCCCTCCCAGGCCGAAGCGCATTTCTTCGCTAACGCGCGAGGAGTAGGCTGCATAGACCCGGCGCAGGAGGTGTTCATTTTCGGATCCAGCCCTGTAGTCACTTTAGCTAAACCCGGTTCCAAAGGGGTGGGAGTCGTCGGAGAGGAATGGCCTCTGTATCTCCGGAGACGGAAACACCAGGACGAAGAGGCCCTAAGAACGTGTGCCCGGGGTGCGACCGGGGGGTGGGGGGCAGGGGGCAGAGACCCTGAAAAGCTCCACCGCCGAACCCCAGGGCAGTGTCCCGGCTTGGCTGGACTGGGCGCGGGCGGCTGCAATGCTCCCGGGCGCGGCGCTGGGACCCCGCGGGCCACGTCGGCTCCGCTGCCCCGACGCCAGGGCCCGACTCGCGTCTCCCTCTGGCGGGGCACCACAAGGGGCAGCGAAACGGTGGTGGGGGCGGGCGCCGCGCTCCTTCCCGTCTCCTCCCCGCCAGCTCCGGGCCCGTCCTTTTCCGCCCGGCTCCCGGCAAGGGTCCCCCGACTGGCGCCCGCGCGTCCTCCCTCGGCTGCTGCAGGCCGGGCCGCGGCGTCGAGCGGGGGCGGCGGGGCGGGGCCCGCAGCCATTGGCGAGCGGCGGGGCGGGGGCGGGGGCGCGGAGGGTCGGCCCCGGGACGCGCGCAGCCGGCCCGCAGTTGCCGCTGTCGTCCGCAGAGCCAGTTCCTAGCGCAGAGCCGCGCCCGCCATGAGGGAGATCGTGCACATCCAGGCGGGCCAGTGCGGGAACCAGATCGGCACCAAGGTGGGCCTGGCGCGGTGCAGGGCCTCTCCGCGAGCGTCTGTCCCCCCGCCTTGCCCTGCCCAAGTTTTGGGAAGTGATCAGCGATGAGCACGGCATCGACCCGGCCGGAGGCTACGTGGGAGACTCGGCGCTGCAGCTGGAGAGAATCAACGTCTACTACAATGAGTCATCGTGTGAGTAGCAAGGCCGCCGCGCCCTGCCCGGCTAACTCTTGTGGGTGGTTCTTTTCTCCTCCAGCTCAGAAATATGTGCCCAGGGCCGCCCTGGTGGACTTAGAGCCAGGCACCATGGACAGCGTGCGGTCTGGGCCTTTTGGGCAGCTTTTCCGGCCTGACAACTTCATCTTTGGTAGGTTCCATCTTTCTCACTTTCTTCTTCTTACTAGTGTTAAGATTCTTGAATGTCCTTTCAGGTATGTTCAGGCAGACGCATATATTTACACACATACAATGGAGCCAGCTGTATACACTGTTTAGTACCCTAGTGTTCCTCCCTGGCTCCCCAGCAACGTATTTTGAAGATCTTTCCATTTCACAAGTATGGCTGCCTCATTCCTGTTGATGGCTGATAGTATCCTCTGCAGAGATACCGCCGTGGATTTAACCAGTCTTCAGTTGATAGGTATTTGGGTTGTTCCCCTTTTTATTATTATATTTTGTTCCCTTTGAATTCTACCATGTGCAAGAATTACCTCTTTAACATGGAACAACCAGGTCAAAATGTATATACATCTTTAAAATTGACCAGTAGCTACTTTGACTTGCCTAAAAACGTACCAGTGCATCTGCTCAGCTGCACCGTTGGTGGGTGCCTGTTTCCCCGGCCCCTCCCTTTGGCTAACAGCACATCATGGAATCACTTCACACCCTCCTTGTCGGTGACCAAGCATGGTGATGGCGCAGCCCTTTCCTGTTTAAACGGCACGGGACTCTCTTTGTTGCAGGCCAGACGGGTGCAGGGAACAACTGGGCGAAAGGGCACTACACGGAGGGCGCGGAGCTGGTGGACGCAGTGCTGGACGTGGTGCGGAAGGAGTGCGAGCACTGCGACTGCCTGCAGGGCTTCCAGCTCACGCACTCGCTGGGCGGCGGCACGGGCTCAGGCATGGGCACGCTGCTCATCAGCAAGATCCGTGAGGAGTTCCCGGACCGCATCATGAACACCTTCAGCGTCATGCCCTCGCCCAAGGTGTCGGACACGGTGGTGGAGCCCTACAATGCCACACTGTCGGTGCACCAGCTGGTGGAGAATACAGACGAGACCTACTGCATCGACAACGAGGCGCTCTATGACATCTGCTTCCGCACTCTGAAGCTGACAACGCCCACCTACGGGGACCTCAACCACCTGGTGTCCGCCACCATGAGTGGGGTCACCACCTCGCTGCGCTTCCCGGGCCAGCTCAATGCTGACCTGCGCAAGCTGGCGGTGAACATGGTGCCCTTCCCGCGCCTGCACTTCTTCATGCCTGGCTTCGCGCCGCTCACCAGCCGCGGCAGCCAGCAGTACCGGGCCCTGACCGTGCCCGAGCTCACCCAGCAGATGTTCGACGCCAGGAACATGATGGCCGCCTGCGATCCGCGCCATGGCCGCTACCTGACCGTGGCCACCGTGTTCCGCGGGCCCATGTCCATGAAGGAGGTGGACGAGCAGATGCTGGCCATCCAGAGTAAGAACAGCAGCTACTTCGTGGAGTGGATTCCCAACAACGTGAAGGTGGCCGTGTGCGACATCCCGCCCCGCGGCCTGAAGATGGCCTCCACCTTCATCGGCAACAGCACGGCCATCCAGGAGCTGTTCAAGCGCATCTCCGAGCAGTTCTCAGCCATGTTCCGGCGCAAGGCCTTCCTGCACTGGTTCACGGGTGAGGGCATGGATGAAATGGAGTTCACCGAGGCGGAGAGCAACATGAACGACCTGGTATCCGAGTACCAGCAGTACCAGGATGCCACCGCCAATGACGGGGAGGAAGCTTTTGAGGATGAGGAAGAGGAGATCGATGGATAGTCGGAATAGAGCCGCCCCAACTCAGATCCTACAACACGCAAGTTCCTTCTTGAACCCTGGTGCCTCCTACCCTATGGCCCTGAATGGTGCACTGGTTTAATTGTGTTGGTGTCGGCCCCTCACAAATGCAGCCAAGTCATGTAATTAGTCATCTGGAACAAAGACTAAAAACAGCAGAGAATTGCGGGTTCTACCCAGTCAGAAGATCACACCATGGAGACTTTCTACTAGAGGACTTGAAAGAGAACTGAGGGGCCACAAAATAAACTTCACCTTCCATTAAGTGTTCAAGCATGTCTGCAAATTAGGAGGGAGTTAGAAACAGTCTTTTTCATCCTTTGTGATGAAGCCTGAAATTGTGCCGTGTTGCCTTATATGAATATGCAGTATGGGACTTTGAAATAATGATTCATAATAAAATACTAAACGTGTGTCTTCATCTCTCTAGCCATGTGCATAAATGACGTAAGT